AATCTAGGTTTAGGTAAATGTGTCCCTGGAAACACTTTTTTTTTTTTGAGATGGAGTCTTGTTTTGTCCCCCAGGCTGGAGTGCAGTGGCATGATCTCGGCTCACCACAACTTCCATCTCCCAGGTTCAAGCAATTCTTCTGCCTCAGCCTCCCTAGTAGTTGGGATTACAGGCGCATGCTGCCATATCAGGCTAATTTTTTGTATTTTAGTAGAGATGGGGTTTCACTGTGTTGCCCAGGTTGGTATCGAACTCCTGAGCTCAGGCAATCTGCCTGCCTCAGCCTCCCAAAGTGCTAAGATTACAGGCGTTGGAAACACCTTTGTCTGTAACATCCTAATAATAATTGTGCTTCTCTCTAGGGTTGTAAGGATTAAATAAGTTAGTGTGTTAAAACATTTAAAACAGCCCTGGAACTTATCAGATTTTATTATTCTAGAGCAATTTCTATGAACTATGTAAATACTAGTGATTATCAGTTTGAGTGCTGTTTACAAGCTGCATAAATATTAGCTATCATTATTTTTTATGATGTCTTTGAATTAAGAATTCCCTCAACTTTTTTCCCCTTATTTTTTCTCTTTCTAAATCTTGGTCTAATTTTATGACTTTTAATAAGATACTGTCATGTTTGTTGCCTCCTGCCTCCAACTTAGACCCTGTACTTTCTTATTAAATTTATTTCTGAGTATTTTGTAATTTTTTAAAATTTCATTTCTGCCTGTAATTGGATATTTCTGGTTGAAGAAAAACTTGCTTTTGACTATTTACTTTTTAATTTATTCATACTACCAAACTTTCAAGGTAATTTTAATGTTGTTTTTAGCAAACTCTGGAGTTATTTAGTTATACTATCATATCATCTACAAATAAACATAAGTTAGTCTTTTCTTTTCAATATGTATAATGATTATTTCATTTCCTTGAATTATTGCATAAATTTGAGCCTCCAAATTAATGTTGACAAACAGCAGTAAAAGTAAAAATCCCTGTCTTGTTTCCAAATTTATTGGAATGGCTTCAGTATAGTCTCATGTTTGCTATTGGTATTTAGTAAATTATTTTCTTCATTCTTAAGTAGTTTTTTAAATCCCTTTTTTTAATTAAAAATTTTGTTAATAGTAGCTGCTTAATTTCATTAAATGCCTTTTTTTCTTTTGCTAATATAATTACATATTTTTCCTTTAATTTTTCATGCAATGAATTATTGACATCCTTAGTACACAGTTTTTATAACATGTAATTGGACTACTCAGATTTTGTAACTGACATCCTGGTTTTAGGTTGTATTTTGGATAGATTAGGCTGTTAGATAATTTCTGGATCCATTTAACATCTTATTATAGAAAAATGAGTTGGGGTAAGGGAGACACAAGACCAAGCACTATCTTAATAATAGTTTCTTGTCATATTTTAGGCCACTAAAATGGCAATATAATTTTTTTTTGCCCTCTAGGGATTTAAATTTCAAATTAGAGGTAGCACAAGAACAATAAACATACAAGGCAAATGAGCTTATACCTATTTCATCTGGAGTACAGGGAAAGGGAATAACAGTTAATTTTCAGATGAATTTTACATTTGAGCCAAGGAAGGCCAGGGGCCAGAGAAAGAGAAGGGAAGTAAAGAGAGAACTTGCTTCTCGACCTGCTGCTCTTGTAACTATTGTTTTTCTGATGAGCCAGTGACATGATTCCTGTTTTCAGCTGTTATCCCTGTCTGGGCTCTATAGTTAACACATGTACACAACAAACACATTTGTCACTATGAAAGGACAACAACGAATGGCCATGAGTCAGTCTGTGGCGGGAGGTGTGGGGAGAAAGGCCTTGATAGGCTGGGGTCTTAATTTGCCATTTCCCTTGTTTTGAGAAGTCAGTGAAATTTGATCAGTGAGGTTAGGGCAGAGGGCTGCTGGCCCTAGGAGCCTGCACAGAATTCCCAGGATGTGGGGACAGTCCTCCCCGCCAGAGAGAAATAAGAAAAATCCAAACAGACACCCTGTAGGCTGGCAGAGTAGTGCATAGATTGCCCAAATAAAAGGCTTTGGGGTTTGTGGAAAGGTTGAGAGGATATTGTGGTGAGTAAATGTAACATGACACAGTCAAGTAAGAGTGAAGAGACAATGGTTTCCAGATCCTTAAAAAACACCTTCTGAAGGGGTTAAAAGAGTTTCGAATGCCGATAGTGCTGCCGTAGGATCACTCTGGGCCCTGCGACAGCCTATTAGGGGCCCATGCACATGATTGGTGCTCAGTGAGTATTAGCTGGATGAAGGGATGCATGACTCAGTGATGAACTCTGTTAAGGTGAAGTCCAAAACAGCTCTGCCAAGTCTGTGTTCCATAGTACCCTAAAGGTGAAGATAAATGTGGGTGAAAGGAGGTGAAGTCAAAAATTATAGACAGGAATTGGGGGAATGCAGCATTGGTCGTCAATGGAGGAGCTCTTTCCTGTGTCTAGGAGCGTGGAGATGTTGGCTCTTTCCCAGTGCTTTTTACATTTCCCCCAGAGCAGCAGTTCCGGATGTTAGAAAGGTAGGCAGCTGATTCGTAGATTCCAGGTTTAATGAAGAATGTGATTCTTTCACACTAAATCATGGTTTGGCCTAACTATTCAAATCACTCTAGGGAAGGACATGCACAGAAGGTCAGGGGTGAAAGCGGTACCTGTCACCCCTTACACGTTAACTCACTTACTTTTTTCCTTAAGTTCACAATGACATACAACATAATAATAGAAACAATATTAAAACCAGTCTATGACCCTCACTGGTTTTGGGAATTGATGTGTTAATACTTTATCTCTACTTAATGCTTATCCATTCTTACCAATTCCAGGACATTACTTGAAATGTAAAAAAATTGGAAACCCCAAATTTCCATATGTCTACTGTGGCTGATATTTATTGCTATATCTTTATTACTTTTCTGCTATCTGTCCTAAGAAAATGCATTTCCTATTTCACTGATTTTTGAGAGCTTCTGTTCCATTTGGAACCGCAGAAGCAGCATTAAGGGCATAAAATTTGTTGGGAAATGGTGCTTCTTGAAGATAAAGAGACCAAGAAGGAGATAAAACTGCTTGATAAAGACTTTTAATGCAGCCAATCAGACAGGCATCAGCTATTTCATGATTATGTTTATTTTCAAGATGGAGAATATATACTTCTAGAAAGATATCCTACCATTTTCCTTTGGCAGATAGAAGTAGACATAACTATTATTAACAGGATTGTCCTACAAGTGCAACATTGACAAAACATAAAATGGGAATATGAATCCAGCTTAAATAATGGCTGCTTTAGTAAGTAACATTCAAATAGGACTTTTTGTTTTATATTTATAATGCAAACTAGTAGTGTGTTTAATTGTAGGTTAGAAAGGTAAATGTGGGTCAAGGCCAGCTATTATAGATTTTATTTTTCCTGAGAAAGGAAGTCTCTGCCAAGATATGATAAAATATACACACTGGTTCCCTGTAATTTGGTAACAGATAATTTCCCAGGCTTCCGATCTATACTACTTTCAACCACTTTTAAAGCTGTGCTTTTTACCAAGTTGAAATAATGAAGATAGTTTAAAACTTAACATTTGGGTTTGTTTTCAAATCCTTTTAGGAGACAGAAAATGATATTATTTATCTTTACCTTTTTCCTTTTGGAACTGACTTGCAAGAAAATCTAACAGACAGGTTGAAAAGTTGTCCTGACAGCCTTCAGTAGGAGCCATAATGAGACCACATTATTGTACTTAAGCATTTATTTCCTTAAAGTTTACATCTTTAAGGAAGAAACTAAATGACTTAGCTTATTGAAGCTTCTTAGAGGTTAAAAATAAAGAGCACCTTTTAAAAATACACTCTGGTCCAAAAATAGGTGTACCCATGTATAACTTTTAGGCACACGTTTTATTTTATGCTGAGTATTAGGTCAATTACTCCATAACTTTTCTAATGGTTTGTTGAGCAGTTGAAGGTTTTACCTGTTAACAAATACACCTGAAGATGTCTAGAATCTGTGAAACTAAATTTACATGAGATTCTTTTCCTTGTCTCCATCACATTAAATATATGCTAGAGCCAGAGGTAACCAGAAAAGCATCGAAAGGGCTGGTCCAAGTGGCTCATTCCTATAATCCCAACATTTTGGGAGGCTGAGGCGGGAGCATCACTTGAGTCTAGGAGTTTGAAACCAGCCTGGGTAACATAGCAAGACCTCATCTTTACAAAAAATTTAAAAATTAGCCTGACATGGTGGCGAGTGCCTGTGGTCCTAGCTACTCAGGCGGCAGAGGTGGGAGGGTCAATTGAGCCCAGGAGTTCGAGGTTACAGTGAGCTATGATGGCACCACTGCACTCCAGTCTGGGTGATAGAGGCAGACCCTGTCTCAAAAAAAAGTATCAAGATTTGTCCTCTACACTAAAATAGAATTCCTCCCACCCTGGTATTGTTACTTGTTGCACCCTATCATTAAAAATATGCAAAGTTTTGTGGAAACACTATTTCTTTGAAGTATGTTTCTTTTCTGCTTCTTTTAAGTGTGCTTGAATTTGTTATTATGCCTTACTGCTCACATGATACAGATCTAAAAAATGCAAGGCTGACCTACATTTCTGACTCTGGTTCTGGCCTGACTTGAGAGCCACATGGGAAGTGGCTGCCGAGACAAAGTGTACCCTTCTTGCGGCAAGTGCTCGGCTGGGCAAAGCCCTGTCTCCTTCCCTTGGCAGAAAGCTCCCCTTCTGCTGCAGAGAGCCAGTCACCTGGCCTAGTCAAAAAGAAACTTGGCTAGTCTAAGAACTATTTGTGCTTTCCATGGAGCAATGAGCGATCATTTTCTCTTTTCTATCTCGATTCCCTCTAGCAACTCAGCTCCCACCTCATTCGTCTTACCTAGAGCATATCCTTTCTCTTGGACAGAGCTCCAATGCCACTTTTAAAAAGATAATGAAGTGAATTTTTGAGGGCTGATCTTTACTCCTTGCCATTTGGCAGCCCTTCTTCCCAACAGAGGGCAATACCCCACTAGCCAAACATTTCGTGTTAGAAAACTCCAAGCCTTCCTACTGGCAGGCACTTCCCATGTTGGAATCGAGGACGTCTGATTTTGGTAGCTCAGAGTTTCCCAGATCTAAAGAGGACTTGGCTTATTAGTTAAAGAACTTTCTAACTGAGGAGGAATGATTACCATTCAGCTTTAAGTAAGAGTAAAAACGTGGCTAAGATTAAAAATCTTTCTTCTTGCTCCTGCCTCTTGCTTGGTAGGTGCCAGGATGAGTGTCCTGTTGGGACCTATGGCGTTCTCTGTGCTGAGACCTGCCAGTGTGTCAACGGAGGGAAGTGTTACCACGTGAGCGGCGCATGCCTCTGTGAAGCAGGCTTTGCTGGCGAGCGCTGCGAAGCACGCCTGTGTCCTGAGGGGCTCTACGGCATCAAATGTGACAAACGGTGTCCCTGCCACCTGGAAAACACTCATAGGTGAGTGTCAGCTTCCCCTGGAAGGACGTGTCAGTGACTTATTCCTTTCATCCATGTCTCTCAGCTGTCACCCCATGTCTGGAGAGTGTGCCTGCAAGCCGGGCTGGTCAGGACTCTACTGTAATGAGACATGTTCTCCTGGATTCTACGGGGAAGCTTGCCAGCAGATCTGCAGCTGCCAAAATGGGGCAGACTGTGACAGTGTGACTGGAAAGTGCACCTGTGCCCCAGGATTCAAAGTGAGTGACTAGGGCTCTGGAGGAAGGAGAAGTTGAATGCATTTTGCTACTTGTGCCTGTCTAGGGAATTGACTGCTCTACCCCATGCCCTCTGGGAACCTATGGGATAAACTGTTCCTCTCGCTGTGGCTGTAAAAATGATGCAGTCTGCTCTCCTGTGGACGGGTCTTGTACTTGCAAGGCAGGTAAGAATGGGTAAATAAGTCTTTAATTTGATCGCTCACGTGCTCTGGCGTTCTTGTCGCACAGGCTGGCACGGGGTGGACTGCTCCATCAGATGTCCCAGTGGCACATGGGGCTTTGGCTGTAACTTAACATGCCAGTGCCTCAACGGGGGAGCCTGCAACACCCTGGACGGGACCTGCACGTGTGCACCTGGATGGCGCGGGGAGAAATGCGAACTTCCCTGCCAGGTATGCACAAATCAGCGCCCTGACGGAAAACGCATTGCTGCCTTTGATGCTGTTTTCCATGCAGGATGGCACGTACGGGCTGAACTGTGCTGAGCGCTGCGACTGCAGCCACGCAGATGGCTGCCACCCTACCACGGGCCATTGCCGCTGCCTCCCCGGATGGTCAGGTGAGAGCCAAGGACCGCTAATTGAAAGGTGACACTCAGCCTTGCCCCATGTGCATTATTTCAGGTGTCCACTGTGACAGCGTGTGTGCTGAGGGACGCTGGGGCCCCAACTGCTCCCTGCCCTGCTACTGTAAAAATGGGGCTTCATGCTCCCCTGATGATGGCATCTGCGAGTGTGCACCAGGCTTCCGAGGCACCACTTGTCAGAGGAGTAAGTGTCTCATTAGGCAGTAATTTCCACCTAGGATAACTGCTGATTTCCCTTCTGTTTTCAGTCTGCTCCCCTGGTTTTTATGGGCATCGCTGCAGCCAGACATGCCCACAGTGCGTTCACAGCAGCGGGCCCTGCCACCACATCACCGGCCTGTGTGACTGCTTGCCTGGCTTCACAGGCGCCCTCTGCAATGAAGGTAAGGCACGAAGCATCCCGGACAGCTGGGTGTTGTGAGTTACTGACCTATAGCTTATTCACAGTGTGTCCCAGTGGCAGATTTGGGAAAAACTGTGCAGGAATTTGTACCTGCACCAACAACGGAACCTGTAACCCCATTGACAGATCTTGTCAGTGTTACCCCGGTTGGATTGGCAGTGACTGCTCTCAACGTAAGTCTTGTTTGAGAACAATTAATAAACTGTCTGATGGACTTCTCCATACCTGTAATTTCAGCATGTCCACCTGCCCACTGGGGCCCAAACTGCATCCACACGTGCAACTGCCATAATGGAGCTTTCTGCAGCGCCTACGATGGGGAATGTAAATGCACTCCTGGCTGGACAGGGCTCTACTGCACTCAGAGTAAGTGACAAGCCTTCTGAGGCTCACCAAGGCTTGACTCCTACTGTCCTCCCTCCTCCCACAGGATGTCCTCTAGGGTTTTATGGAAAAGATTGTGCACTGATATGCCAATGTCAAAACGGAGCTGACTGCGACCACATTTCTGGGCAGTGTACTTGCCGCACTGGATTCATGGGACGGCACTGTGAGCAGAGTAAGTATGAGAGTGTGGCATCACTGGGTGGTTTGGAAAGCTACATTTGACTTTCCTTCTCTAGAGTGCCCTTCAGGAACATATGGCTATGGCTGTCGCCAGATATGTGATTGTCTGAACAACTCCACCTGCGACCACATCACTGGGACCTGTTACTGCAGCCCCGGATGGAAGGGAGCGAGATGTGATCAAGGTAAATATACTAGCTAATGTTTGTAGCACTGCCATCCTTTCTCAAGTCTCTCTTCTTTTTCTAGCTGGTGTTATCATAGTTGGAAATCTGAACAGCTTAAGCCGAACCAGTACTGCTCTCCCTGCTGATTCCTACCAGATCGGGGCCATTGCAGGCATCATCATTCTTGTCCTAGTTGTTCTCTTCCTACTGGCATTGTTCATTATTTATAGACACAAGCAGAAGGGAAAGGAATCAAGCATGCCAGCAGTTACCTACACCCCTGCTATGAGGGTCGTCAATGCAGATTATACCATTTCAGGTAAGAGCAGAGGCAGGAGAGGCATTTTGCTTGCTGCCTTAACCATTTCCTTCCCTTCTTGCAGGAACCCTTCCTCACAGCAATGGTGGAAACGCTAATAGCCACTACTTCACCAATCCCAGTTACCACACGCTCACCCAGTGTGCCACATCCCCTCACGTCAACAACAGGGACAGGATGACTGTCACGAAGGTGAGAGGAATTGGTTCAAGTCTTTGGAAGTGTTTTAATCTTTCGTTGTTTATATTTTTAACAGTCAAAAAACAATCAACTGTTTGTGAATCTTAAAAATGTGAACCCTGGGAAGAGAGGCCCTGTGGGGGACTGCACTGGGACATTGCCGGCTGACTGGAAACATGGCGGCTACCTCAACGAGCTCGGTGAGTTCTCCCAACGCACGTCCCCAGAAGCACACTGGGTGTTTTTTTTCTTCCTTTATTACAGGTGCTTTTGGACTTGACAGAAGCTATATGGGAAAATCCTTAAAAGGTATCATGTAAATTTGAAGAAGAAATCAGAAGCATTAGCTTTCTCTTCTCATTTCTCTTCACAGACCTGGGAAAGAATTCTGAATATAATTCAAGTAACTGCTCCCTAAGCAGTTCTGAGAACCCATATGCCACTATTAAAGACCCACCTGTACTTATCCCGAAAAGCTCAGAGTGTGGTTATGTGGAGATGAAATCGCCGGCACGAAGAGATTCCCCATATGCAGAGATCAATAACTCAACTTCAGCCAACAGGAATGTCTATGAAGTTGGTGAGTTCCCTTAACCATAGAAAGAACCGAGTCTGATAAATTAATATGTCCTTGGTTATCACAGAACCTACAGTGAGTGTTGTCCAAGGAGTATTCAGCAATAATGGGCGTCTCTCCCAGGATCCATATGACCTCCCAAAGAACAGTCACATCCCTTGTCATTATGACCTGCTGCCAGTCCGAGACAGTTCATCCTCCCCTAAGCAAGAGGACAGTGGTGGTAGCAGCAGCAACAGCAGCAGCAGCAGTGAATGACACCAAAGGACCGCTTGGTAGCCACTGGAACCCTTTCCAGAACTGCTGTTTGGTTCTTCTCCATCCTCAATTTTGCCACTTTCATGTGAATGTTAGTCAATTCGGTGGGCAATTTTTGGACATGAACCAGAAAGCTGAAAGCTGAGGCTGACACGGACTGTAGGTGCTTTTTGTTCAGGTGGATTCGAAGGAGTTAGAGATGTGATTTCCCATTGCTGTTAGTTTTAGAACTATACCCGTGAAGCATGACTTATTGTAAGATGTTGGCTGAAAGCATGAACTTGCAGAACTCCCTCGGAGACGCAGGTTGCAGTGGACATTGGGATTGTTGCTTGAAAAATTAAAATTTGAATATTTTCTCTCTCATTTGCATCATACAGCTCTACCTAGGATTGTACAGTTTACCATAAAATTTACTTCATGAAAGTGGGAATCACTGAACATGTAGAAGACAAGGAACATATTGTTAACTCCTGATTCTTAACTTTATTCAACTGGACTCAGAATTGTAGGGATAATATGAATGCAGGAGGAAACATTCTGTCAGGCGGTATGACTGGACAGACTTTGAATATACTCTAAAAGTGGACAGAAAATTTACGAAAATCTTAGATTTTGTTTAGAATGAGAAAATATACAATTAGAATTATTTTAGAAATAGTAGGAAGTATTGCAGAAGTCAATACACAAATGTGCCAGGCAGAGGTGGTTTTCTCTGTTTGACTCTCAACCAACTTCAGATCTATGACATTATTCTGATCACTGGCTCCATCATACATATTCACCACTTGAGATTCATAACATATCAATAGTTATTTCATAAATATAGAAATGAAATAATTTTATTTTTGACAGACTGGATGGAATGAGTGTGTAATGATTGATAAAGGTTGTAAATTTTAAATGCAAGATGACGCTTACGTTCTGTAAACCATTAGTAATACATGCTGTAATATAGAATTAGTGGAACATTTTGATTAATCTTTCCCTAGAAGTGACTGAAATATTTTTGTGCATATTTGAGAAAGGGAACTTTCCTTTTATTAATTGTCAATTTAGAGAAACTATGCTTAAGCTGGTCTTTTGCATTGCTAATGTGACATGTACCCAACTTTTCATTAATTTGTATTTCCATTTTTAAATTGCATATTCTATGTTTTGTAGTGTTTGGATTGTTAATGAAAAAATATTATATGTTCGTTATTCCTTGTATTATTGCCACTTATCTTTTGCTTGATAAAAATGCGTTGTTCTTTTTTCTTTTGGAGGGACAAGATGAAAATATATAATTTGAATTGATTAAAATTGGTCGTTACTAAAATAGTATAGTAACCACAAGTGATTGGCTTATAAATGAAGTAGAAATGCTTTTTAATATTCCAAAATAGAGTTCCTTTTGATCTGTTGGTGCTGAGCCTTGGTTAAACCAGGGAGAAGGGGAGCAGAAAGGAAACGTTGTTACTGATGAGTACCACAGACTCATCTTAAAAAAAACTCTCATTATGGTGATCATAGAATTGACCATCCAAACTGGGACACTCTTGAGAGTAAATGGAGGGCATTATTAATAATTATCTTGTAATGAACTTAAATCTGGACTGTTCCAGGCAAACCAGACTTATCTTGCAATATGAGAATGCTGACACAATGCAGGAAAGCCAGTTTCCCTTTTGTTGATCTACTTGACCAAGCAAAGGGGCTGAAAAACTGAATAAGGAAACAACTTTATAAGAGAAACAGTGGTCTTCAATCTTTTAAAGACATGAAATCCTATATGGCATTCTGTCTCAGTGAGTCAGTTAACAAATACGTATGTGCAACCCTTCTGCTAGTAGTGCACATAAGTGATTATCCCTGCCAGGTATCGAGTTGGAATATCCAGTTATTTCATGTCACACATCGGCACGTATGATGGTGGTTTGGTCAGATGGATAATACAGCAGACACACTTAGAACACTCACTGCACTGGTGGCTGTTCATTTTGAGGAACTCCAAAGTCAATTCAAGGAAATAAGGAATGACCTGGAACAGGCCTTAGAAACAATTGATTTATTCCAATAGTTAACCACTGGCTGGCTCCCAACTCTAGGTGATAGGCATCTAATTGAGACATGTGTGAGTCAATAGCCATCGGGGTCCTTTTTGGTGAGAAGAAATAAGACATTTTCTCCCTTTTAAAGATCATCTCTTCAGAGCTGCATGGTAAATTTGAATTTCCCCATTGTTCTCTAGAGCTAGGTCAAAAAAACAACTGTTTCTTTTCTTATTCCACTATTAATAAATTGAAAGCTTGCTGTACAAAGGCAACAGCAACTTAAAAAAGAAAATCTGGACAATAGATGTGGACTCCAAGGGGCCACTGCCATCCCTTCCTGTGTGCTCTTTTTGACAAGTAAATCACTCCAGTTAGCTGATGTCCTGAAATGACATTTGTACCTGAGGCAATTCTTATTAGAGCTTACTCAGGACTTTTCAAACATCAGGACACACATAGCAATTTGGATGTTGTAAAACTACGTGTTACATTTGGAGAGGTCTTGTTGAGAAGGCAAAATTTTCTAAATATTTTGATATCAATTTGGGTAAAGAAAGGAATACTTTTGTTAGAATGAGAATTAAAGAGAAAACAAAAGAATCTTGGCAAAATTTTCCCTCTGAAATTACAAACTTTAGGAACTTTTCCAGATGTATCGAATTTAATTTGACATTGATGTCACTCTTCATACCAAGTGAATCTATTCTCATGAACTTTGAACCCATGTTAATTTTGGACCCTATAACTAATTTCCTTTCTGTATCCCATGGTGGTCAAAGCAGTAAAGGAGTTTAGAGATACTTAGCAAATGCCATTCATATAGTATTGTTAGCCAAACTATTATTCCTTCCTTAGAAGTTGATGTATCAGAAAATTTATAAGTTATTTGTATTTATATATAAGTACATCAGAACTTGCCCACATGATAACTCATGTTTGCTTTAATAAGGAAAATATGTTATTTGAGGTTAATTATATGATAGTGAGGAACATTTTACAATTATTTACAGTGTTTGACATTAATTGCTGTCCTATGATACAGTAGTAATGTTAACAGAGAGTTTAATATGTTTAGCATTATCTTTATGGAATTTATATTCACCAATTTCAGGAAAACCAACCATAGAACTTTATAATAGGACAGTTATAACCTGACTGAACCAAATCCATCAGCATAATGACTGTGTGTTCTGAGAAATGCAAACAACTTTATGAAAGTGTGGTCATCTTGACCCCCAAAGAGCCACAGTAGCTGTCAATTATTGAGATTTTTAAATGGTAAATATTGCAAAAGTTAAACAAGGGTACCACAATATCATTTATAATTGATGTCAATATTAGTAGTCCACTTTATGCTTAAAATAAAATCATAAAAAATCAAGTTTTAAGGTTATATTTTTTAAAATAATGAATTTTCTATCTCTAGGCAACATGTCTTTATTATTCAAGCTGAATGTTTAAGAGAGATTTTGGTCTTAAAGGCTTCACATCATGAAAGTGTACATGCATATGCAAGTGTGAATTACGTGGTATGGATGTTTGCTTGTTTATTAACTAAAGATGTACAGCAAACTGCCCGTTTAGAGTCCTGTTAATATTGATGTCCTAACACTGGGTCTGCTTATGCTAGTTCAGTATTTGGTCTAGGCTTCATTTTGATATGACTGAATTGCAATCTATATTTTTAAAAAGAAAAATCAAAATACATTAGGGTTTACTTGGTTGTGGCAAACAAACAAAAAATGCTTTCAGTGTTGAAATATCTCTATTTTCCAAAGATGATAAACTTTCATCGTTCTTAGCCTACATTGTCATTTATATCACCAAATGAGTTTATAGATTAATGCAATAAACTTTCTAATAAAAAACTCTAGTGTTTCTTTCTATATCTGATTCTACT